CTGAGCAGGCTGAGACTGCTGAGGAGTGCGGACGGGCGAGGAGGGGACGCGGAAAGGAGGGAGCGGCGACAGGCGACCCGTCCGGCACGGGTCCCGGCGGTGCCCGGTCCCCCCGGGCTCCAGGCCGCTCGCCCCCCGCCCCTCCCCTTCGCTCCCCGCACAGCTCTCCCGCCCCTCCCCACCCGGCTCCCTCAAGTCTCCACGAACGGAAATGGGAGTCACAGCGCCGGGGACCAGCGGAAACAAAACACAGAGGCGGCCGCGGGGGGGCCCTTGTGGGGGAAAAGGCCCCGGAACGAGGCCGGCCCGCGAGGGCCCGCGCTCCCCTCCTCCCCGGCGGCCGCACTCACCCACTCCGGAATCGGCCCTGTCGCCCCCGCCCGCACTCCAGAGCCGGCTGAGAACGGCAGCGGCGAGGGCTCCACGTGCAGCGTCTCTCCGGGTAAGACCTGCAGCTCCCGCGACTAGAAGTGTGAGGTCCCAGGGCCCTTCCCGCGGAATCGGCGCTGAGAAGCCCCAACCCCCCTCCCGCCTCCCAGGCACCTTCGGGTCCAGGACTACAACTCCCGGCAGGGTGCGCAAAACGACCGCCCAAGGCAACGGAGGCTCACGAGGTACAAGGAAGCACAACGCCCCAATCCGCTTTGTTTTACACAGTCTCACTTTCCCTGCACCTTTATACACTTCGATAACCCTAACGAACAGGACGCTGACTCGGAGGGGAGCTTGAACTAGGGGAAAGGCCACTCAAAGAGCGCATGCGTACAGAGCAAGGTTTCAAGGAGGGGAAAAAGAACGGGTCAAATTAGGCGAAGAAAAGATGGCGGAGGCTGTGCCAGGGGACCCGGAAGCACTTACCCTCCACTTCCTCCTCCTGTTTGGCTTCTGTCTCACCTAGACCCGTCCGGTCGCAGACTGTCTCCGAGACGCTTCCTGTCCGGTGAGCGTCGACCGACTGAAACGGCGGCCCATAATGCATTGCGATGGCGGGTAGGCGTGTGGGGGCGGAGCCAGGGCCGGAAGTAGAGCGGAGGTGGTGGCGGCGGAGGCTTTGGCAGCTCGGGACTGAGTGCAAGGTGACTGGGAGGGTAGCTAGATCAGCGTGGCCTTTTGGGACTCCAGTTCTGGGTTTTTTCACGAGGCCTGGGCTGCCTCTCACCTTTACTAGGAGGAGAGAGCAGCTCTGTGTCCTGGGGACCTTCACGGCCTGGCCCGGGGTCACAGCTGACCTCTACGTTTGTAGACCTTGGAGTTTGCCGTAGACCCAGAAATAAGATCGATACCCTCTCTGAGGGCAAATCGGGGCGGCGCGGGGGGCAGGGAGGCCCGGGGGTCTCGGGCCCGCAGCCTGGCTGGGGCAACCCAAGGTCAGGCGCGCGGGAGAGATTTTCGGCCAGGCCTACCCGCCCCGGGCGCACGGGAGCGTCTAGGCTACTTAGGCAGAACGTGTACCATTAAGAGGGAAAAAATTAGTCATAATATTGAAAGTTTGCATCCCACCTAAAAACGATGGTGCTAACACTTCATTAGGCGACTTTATGGATTGTTCATAGGAATATGCACTGAAGAGGCAGCGAACCTACTAACCTTTGGCCGGTCAGTCATCACTATAAATAGAACCATGCTCCTTAACGTTTCTGCTGCTTGTTTTCTGTAACAGAATCAGCATGATTCTTCAGAGGCTCTTCAGGTTCTCCTCTGTCATTCGGTCAGCCGTCTCAGTCCATTTGCGGAGGAACATTGGTGTTACAGCAGTGGCATTTAATAAGGAACTTGATCCTATACAGAAACTCTTTGTGGACAAGATTAGAGAATACAAATCTAAGCGACAGTAAGTGAATAAATAACTACAGTGTAAATATAAATTAATTTTTGTTTGCTCATTTACTTAACAGGACATCTGGAGGACCTGTTGATGCTAGTTCAGAGTATCAGCAAGAGCTGGAGAGGGAGCTTTTTAAGCTCAAGCAAATGTTTGGTAATGCAGACATGAATACATTTCCCACCTTCAAATTTGAAGGTACGTCTTATAAATCACAGATTCATTCTTGTTAAGCTTGACCCTTTTTTCCCCCTCTTCTTAGATCCCAAATTTGAAGTCATCGAAAAACCCCAGGCCTGAAGAAATAAAGTAAAATTAATCTGGTAATTTGTCACGGATTAGTTGTACAACTAGTTAGAAGTTTCAGAATAAACATGCATTTCATAACTGTCAAATGTTCTTTTAATTCTGAGTCCAAATAAATTATTTGGTGATGTTGAGTGTGTTCTTGATGAATTGAGTTCTGTGTGTT